CCCTATGACAGAACACCCAGTCATCAGATTAAAGCGAGCACCAGAGCAGGGGAAAACAAAGCGTGCTCAACTCCAGGGGCTGCACCGCGCTCTAAAGAAAAGACCAGATCCTCTTCCTTCCTTCTTTCCTTCCTTCCACACCTTGCAAGGGTCCTCTGTCCCGCACTGCGAGTAAATCATACACTTTGGAAGTTTAGCATTAGAGAGCCCAGCAGGGGAGAAAATTGTCTGCAAGTTAAAAAAAAAAAAAAAAAAAAAGTAGAACTAGGGCAGTCCGAGGAGATTGAAAGGGCAAAACTATCAAGCAAGAAAACTGTAAGTTCTGATTAGTTTTATGACTTTGCCTTCATGCCTCAGGAGCTCAACTGATCACGGCTTTCACGACAGGCTAAGGTGGGTGTTGGAGGGGCAGCTTGAAAATACCCTCAAAACTCTCCTCCAGCTCCGTGCTTTCAGATGCAAATGCCTCACGGAGAGATGGATGGGCTGCAGCCCCTCCTACTTTCACCCCTCTTCTTTATTTTCCTGCGAAGGAATCCATCTGTACAGATCCGCCAGGCGGGAGGTGGAGGAGGGTGCGCGAGGGTGCGCGCGTGTGTGTGTGCGCGCGTGGCGGCCGAGCGGCTCCGTCTTCGCGTTCTTTTCCAGTAGCCCCCACCGGGTCTCTGGGAGGCGCCGAAGTCTCAGTGGCTCCCTGGGCCGGCCTCCGACAGCGCTGACAGCAGGCGCCCGCCGCCCACCATCGTCGCCCTCTTCCCCTCCCTCTTCGGCCCCGGCTCCGGCGCGCTCTCTCCTCCTCTCCTGCGCGCCCTCTCGCCCTCTCTCTGGCCGCGCGCTCCCGCTGGCTCCGGACCCTGCGTCTCAGCTGCCCGGGCGAGCCGGAGGGGCCCCTCGCAGTGAGCAGACGCAGCGGGCCCCCGGCGCCCGAGGCCGGGGCAGGGTCCCCGCGCACCGCGGAGTGGGCTGTGATTGGAGGAGGAGCCCGTGCCGGGCGGGCCCGAGCGGGTGTCGAGCCGGTTCCTCCAGTCTGCCCCGCGCGCGGAGCTGCGCGCACTGGGTCCCCAAGAGCCCGCGGGCGTCCGGCAGCCGAGCGCACGTTCTTTCGGATGCACACGCCCGGGTCCCTGGCGTCTGACGCCGTGGGGAGGGCAGCGAGGCCCCAGGTGAGTGTGTCTGCCTGCGCGGGGCTGGGGAGGCGCCGCTGGGCAGATGTGCGCCCTTGCTGTGCGCCTTTGGAAGCAGGACTAATCAGTGAGCGGAGAGCGGGCGGGGATGTCCGTGTGGAGTTTCCCTTGGCGTCCCCAAGTTACTGCGTGTTGCAGTGAGATGTGGCTCTGCAAGGCAGGACAGGCTTGTGGACGGAGGCGGGGGCGTTTGGCCCGGAAAGCCGGTGTTGACAGACACCAGGTGCGACACGAGGAGTAGTAGTTGAGGGTAAGAGCAAATCCCGGCACTCTCCAGGTGCAGCGGCAAACATGGGCAGGCTGGAGCACTCTCCTCAAAGAGGACCACAAGCAGGCTCCTCCCTCAACCTCGGACTGATGGGGGCACAACTCCGCGCCGGCTGTGCCGCCGGGTTCTGCAGAGGTCTGAGGCTGGAAGGGGGTATGCGCCGCTTTGGGCAGGAGTCCTTTGAACCATTCGCTCTGGACACCTTTTACCTTTCGTGAAGGTGGAGCTCACTTCAGGGTGCTTTGCTTTTTTCCCCTGTAATTAGTATTCTGCTGATCTGGTTCATCTGCATCCTGCGTCCCCTCCGCCTGGCAGTACCTTAAGTGTGCGCTGGGAAAAGGGCGCCCTGCTTCTCTGAATGCATGGTGGACTTCTTCATGGGTGCACATGGTACACTGCTACTTGCCGGTATTCAACCTTCCAGTGTGGATTAATGAGAAAAGACCCGTTATTCTGTACCGCTTCACGTTTTAGATCGTTAACCCTACGGATTTCTTAAATGTCATAGTTCAGGTGAGTAAAGATTGGCAATGAGTTCACCCAGCCCTGACACCAGCTCTTCTCTTTGTTCTGATAGGTACTTACTACACCATTCTTTGGCGAAGGCTATTCAGCAGTGGTGACCTCTTCCAATCCAACACTCTACAGATTATTATCTCTGGACTCCCAGCTGACACCCTGCCGGAGGCAAGAGCTACTAAGCCAACTGGAACTGTGCCTTTTCTCTTGTCAAGGTTTTTTTCTTACACAGGAAAAAGAAAGAAAAAAAAAAGATGAAGTTGGGCAAAGTGGAGTTCTGCCATTTTCTGCAGCTAATAGCTCTTTTCCTGTGTTTTTCTGGGATGAGTCAAGCAGAACTCTCAAGGTCCAGATCAAAGCCCTATTTCCAATCAGGGAGGTCCCGGACCAAGCGCAGCTGGGTGTGGAATCAGTTCTTTGTGCTGGAGGAATACATGGGTTCAGACCCCCTCTATGTAGGAAAGGTAGGGTATTGTGACCTTTCAAAGTTGTAAATGTTAATCTCATCTCACATGAATTTTTCACCAGCTTCACTCTGATGTTGATAAAGGAGATGGTTCCATCAAATACATCTTGTCAGGCGAAGGGGCAAGTTCCATTTTCATTATTGATGAGAACACTGGGGATATTCATGCCACCAAGAGACTGGATCGTGAGGAGCAGGCCTACTACACGCTCCGAGCTCAAGCGCTGGATAGGCTCACCAACAAACCCGTGGAGCCCGAGTCGGAGTTTGTCATCAAAATTCAGGATATCAACGACAATGAACCCAAATTTTTGGATGGCCCATACACGGCAGGAGTTCCCGAAATGTCTCCCGTGGGTAAGTAAAGAACACTCTGCTTTTGTAGCTTGTTTAATTCAGTGGTTTTGGGATTGGCATCTAGGGACCTCAGTGGTACAAGTGACAGCGACGGATGCTGATGATCCTACATATGGCAACAGTGCCAGAGTGGTCTACAGTATTCTGCAAGGACAGCCGTACTTCTCAGTGGAGCCAAAGACAGGTAAAAATTGAAATGTGACATTCTTGTAAAGTGATGAGTTTTACTGGGATTTGAAATTTTACAGGAGTCATCAAGACTGCCCTTCCAAACATGGATAGAGAGGCTAAAGACCAGTATTTGCTTGTCATTCAGGCAAAGGATATGGTTGGTCAAAATGGAGGACTGTCAGGAACTACATCAGTCACTGTGACCCTAACTGATGTCAACGATAATCCACCTCGCTTTCCTCGAAGTAAGTTGTTTTCTTAAGTGACACAAGTGCAAAACGTGTTCATTTCTTGCTTTGAATTTCACAGGGTCTTATCAATATAACGTCCCAGAGTCATTACCTGTAGCCTCAGTTGTGGCCAGAATTAAAGCTGCTGATGCAGATATTGGAGCTAATGCTGAAATGGAGTACAAGATTGTGGATGGTGATGGTTTGGGCATTTTTAAGATTTCTGTTGACAAAGAAACCCAGGAAGGAATCATTACTATACAGAAGGTAATGTTTTCTTTATTTATCTTTTATCACAGTAATTTAATTTTCCTAACGACTTTCTTTACAGGAGCTGGATTTTGAAGCCAAAACAAGTTACACGCTACGGATAGAAGCTGCAAATAAAGATGCCGACCCTCGCTTTCTGAGCTTGGGTCCGTTCAGTGACACGACAACTGTGAAGATAATTGTGGAAGATGTAGATGAGCCCCCTGTGTTCTCTTCACCCTTGTACCCTATGGAGGTGTCGGAAGCTACCCAGGTTGGGAATATCATTGGCACTGTAGCAGCTCATGACCCAGATTCTTCCAATAGCCCTGTGAGGTAAAAACTCATTGTTGTCCTTTTCTATGGTTGAAGGCTTTTCTTTTCTTCAATGTTCAATTAGGTACTCAATTGACAGAAACACAGACTTGGAGAGATACTTCAATATTGATGCCAACAGTGGGGTCATCACAACTGCCAAGTCTTTGGATCGAGAGACAAATGCTATTCACAATATCACAGTCCTTGCAATGGAGAGCCGTAAGTTGTGAGGCTTAAAACTAAATTAAGATAGTAAATGATAAGACACTGTCTTATTTATTAGAGAATCCATCTCAAGTAGGAAGAGGCTATGTGGCCATCACTATACTTGACATCAATGATAACGCCCCTGAATTTGCCATGGACTATGAGACCACCGTCTGTGAAAATGCCCAGCCGGGGCAGGTAAGAGTCTTCAGAACACTTTGCTTCTAATTGTGCTTTCATCTTTTACTTTCTCTTTTCCTAGGTTATCCAGAAAATCAGTGCTGTGGATAAAGATGAGCCATCCAATGGACACCAGTTTTACTTCAGCTTAACAACGGATGCAACAAATAACCACAACTTTTCATTGAAAGATAACAAAGGTAATGTATTAATATTGTTACCGATAGAGGCACTGGTGTTATACATTTGCTTTCGTTATCCTAGACAACACAGCCTCAATACTGACCAGGAGAAACGGCTTCCGGAGACAGGAACAATCAGTTTACTATCTGCCAATTTTCATTGTGGACAGTGGATCTCCCTCACTTAGCAGCACCAACACCCTCACCATCCGCGTGTGTGACTGTGATGCTGACGGCGTAGCCCAGACCTGCAATGCAGAGGCCTATGTCCTACCTGCTGGCCTCAGTACAGGAGCCCTGATAGCCATACTCGCCTGTGTCTTGACATTATTGGGTAGGTACTGTTTCCAGGGCTTGCTCTGAAAGTGAAACTTTCTCTTCCTGTCTTATTGTTTCAGTGTTGATCCTCCTTATCGTCACTATGAGAAGACGGAAAAAAGAGCCCCTTATTTTTGACGAAGAAAGAGACATCAGAGAAAATATTGTGAGATACGATGACGAGGGCGGGGGAGAGGAGGACACGGAAGCGTTTGACATGGCTGCACTGAGAAACCTCAACGTCATCCGAGACACCAAGACCCGGAGGGATGTGACTCCAGAAATTCAATTCCTGAGTCGACCAGCTTTTAAAAGCATCCCAGATAATGTCATCTTTAGGGAATTTATTTGGGAAAGATTAAAAGAAGCCGATGTTGATCCTGGTGCTCCTCCTTATGACTCCCTGCAGACATATGCTTTTGAAGGAAATGGCTCAGTTGCTGAATCACTCAGCTCTTTAGATTCCATCAGCTCAAACTCTGATCAGAACTATGACTACCTAAGTGACTGGGGACCTCGCTTTAAACGACTCGCGGACATGTATGGGACTGGCCAAGAGAGTTTGTACTCATAGCCTTGGAACCTTAATTCGAAATGTACTGAAGAAAAAGTAACAGCAAAAAATAAAATAAAATGAAATAAAATAATAAACCACTACATACAGAAAACAAGAACTCCCCTTGCTGGAGACAGATGGTTGTAAATATTTCTCCATTTTTAATTGTTTAGATTTCTGCCTTGGTGAGGCATATCTTCATTAGACTTATCTAAAGGACTGCACTGACCACAGACTCTGAGCATTTGAAGGTTTTTTGATAAAAATAAATGCTCAGTGGTTTGTGAATAGATAGCAACTCTCATATACCTGCAAAGGCACCAAACCTCTATGAGAAAGTAGTGCCCTGTGTTGTCAGTGAGTCAAAGATGCCCTGTACATACCTTCATGGTACTGTCATTGAGAGGAATAGAACATGATGAGCTATTGAAAAACCCTGGAACTTGTTGCATATCAAAACTTGGGACAAATTTAATTTACAGAGATGCTTATAGCTTACTATATTATAGAATCCAACAGAATTATGTTGCTCTTGATTAACAGAAATATTTTATTTAGGAATATATAAATTCCCAGAAATTCCTTCCTAACTGAAAACCCTACCACAAAAGCCAGTAAAATTTAGTTTAAGGCAATATAAACCATTGTTTATCCAATAAATTATGAAGTGTTCCAAATAAGAAAAAGGTAAATAATTTGATAGTTTTGAGATGCTTGTGTAGGTATGATAAAAAAAAAAGTTGCTGTCTGTTCATTGATTTTTATTATCTCTTCTGATTTGTACAGGAGAATATCTTTTCTTTTTTATTTGACACATGGTGTTGTATTTATTTTGGAGCTCCAATCTCCACTAAATTCAGGTCCATCATACTGCCTCATAGTATTAAACTCATCAGAACATGCTGATTTTTCTCCAGCCCGAGCTACATGAAGGAAATGAAGCATGGAAATGGAGAACTAATAGTAAAGCAATTGAGCCCTGTTGCAGGTCACATCTCAAAGAGGAGCACAGCTACAAGGACATATAAATTGTTCTTCTGAGCCATTAGAATGTCAAAACATTGGAATAAAATATTTGTATTTTAGAAAGACTTCAGAGAGAATTGAGATTTTCTTTGATGCAAGAATTATTTTTCAAGATCATGAGTTCTACATGCTCCAAAGACGATTTCAAGAACACAACCTTTCTTGCTGCAAACCTATTGAGTAAAATATTGAGTTTTTAAAAGTCTTAATATAATGTTATAAAAATTAAAATCCATCTTTAAATTCTGATGCAAATATGTCCCTCAAGAATTAACCAAGCAATGTATGATTTCTGTGTGGTTTAGATGTGCCAAAGGAAGGAAGGCAATTGCAAGTCATCATGTGTTTAAGTTTGAGTTGAGCTTGTTAGAGTATGACTTTCATGACCAAAATGATGTTTCTACCTATTATTTTTCCTAGATTAATACTAGTTTAATGTGCATATACATTCAAGTAAGAATGGATTTATTTTTTCCTTCCTTTCTCCTTTTAAAAATAATTCATTGTTGGGTTCCTAATACATTTACAGATAGTAAACACTGTGTAGAGAATCATGTTCTAAAAGTGCTTTTTGAAAGGTAGACAGTGGAATTAGAATATTAATATGTTGATTACACAAAGAAGAACTATGTAGGATTCTGTAAACTTGCAGCCCAACTTTAGAAATGAAGTATGTAAAAGTGGCCTTCAACTTCATAAGTATAAATAATCCAATAAATTTCATTACCTGCAAACAGTTCTTTAATTTGAATAGAGTTTTGTAGACATTGTTTTATGACTATATAGATATGCTTCTTGCTGTATTAATATGCATATATATTTTAAAAAATTATAACAGTGAAAGATACTGTTCATAACTTTTAATCACACATGCAAGTTTTTCAAACTAAAAAATAACAAACAAACAAAAAAACACGCGTATTTACCCAGTTCAATAAAATCAGAGTGTGGTGCAGGAATTACAGAGTTGTTAAGTCAGCAAGGTGCTGAGAAAACAGTTTGTAATAATCCCCTTGTTGTCTGCAAGAAGATGAAATAGTTTAGTACATTTGGATGATGTCAAAACTGCTGATTGTTGCACATACCACTAAACGGAGGTGTGGATGTATTTTAGAAAAGGAACACACATCATTCACCCTGCTTTTTCTGCTTTTAAAATGTGTGTTTTTTCTCATTAATTTTTTCAAATGGTTACCAATGATAGATTGGAAAAAGAAAGGTTCATGTTTAAATAATAATTTAAAATTATTGCATATACCCAATTGCTATTTATGTGTGGATGATTATATGAATACAGTATTACATTTCATTCAGTGGTATTTTTTAATTAAAAAAATTAATTTAAAAAATTAATTTTTGAGATGGCTGGAAGAATGTTCCTAATATAGGTAGTATTTATATGAAGTATTCTAAGCTTAATTGTAATAGTAGTAAATTTTTTGCCGTTGCTTATTTTAGTTTTCTTTTTTCTTCTGAAATCTAATGCTATATATGATGACTGTCAATACTTGAGATATAGGCTTTGTTTTAAAAACAGTGATTGAAGAGCTGATTGATAAAATTAATATTAAGTCTAGTTGGAAAATTCTCCAAATATGATTTAAATAAATATATATTATCAAGTTGCTTAAATTCAGTATTATACTGAAACCAACTAGAATGAGCTCACAGGAACTAATTCTTCATATCTCTTCCCAACTCCAGGTACAGTGATATCATTTTGGTAGGTTGATGTCAGCCTTGGTGGGATTATTTAGACCACAACAGTAATCAGCAAACACTACCCTTTTCTCTGGAGAACAAGTTGTTAAACATTTACCAGCACTCTACTGCTTAAATTATTTTATAAAATGAAATGTCATAATTGTAAATATAGTATGAATTTATATGATTTAAAATAATGACATGAAAGGAATTTATGCTATATTTTACTACTAAATAACAATGTATGTGGTAGTGATTTCCTGAAGTGAAATCCTTGGAGCTACTTGTAGACAGGGAGAGGAGTCACTTCTTTATGGAAAACAATGGCTAAATTTCAAGTAGAGATAATAGTTCAGGAAGTCAATATATTTAATTATTTTCCACTTGTCCATACAGGAGCATCAATAGAAACTCAGGGTTTGCCAAATTATGCCCATTTTGAACAGTTTAATTTATTGAAAAATCAGATGCATTTTACTTCTTACTGTCTATGTCAAGGAAATACACCCAAGCCCTTAATCTGAATTGTCACCATTGCATTATTAAAAATCAACATAAAAATATAAAAATCAAATCTTAAGGAAATGGATTTCTGGAGATCAAGCCTAAATTATCAATCTCAATTCACAAATTAGTCTCTGAAAGAAATATTCCAAGATCAGCCAGCTAAGGAACAAAATCAGGAAAGAGACATCAATAAAAAATTAGGTAGTAATTTGCAGGCAATAAGTAGATTTTTGATTTTTCTACAAGCAATCACCAGATCTGGGATCTGGTAAATGTCTTTATTTGCCAGGAAGCTCTGCTGATGACTACAATTGAGGTTAGTTGTCTACAAGATACATGCAGGAGGTAGTAGTGGTTAAGTAATGGTAGCTGCCTTTTCACTCTGCCCTCTGAGGAAGTTTTAAATTATTTTATCTTCATGCACAATTACATTTACTACATTGGATGGTAGACATAGGCAATTATTTTCATGTCAACGGCATAGTTACACAATGTAGGAATGATATTTGTGAAGTGATCCACATGCCCAAGAAATGCAAATGCAAATAGTGTTGTTAGCATTTATATTGAAATATAAAATCTAAAGCAGCTTAAAATAAGCTAAGCTAAACAAACTGCAAGAAGCTAAATGATTTAAACATGTTAAAGTTTTAAAGCACTAGCTGTAAATATTAATCTTCAGATTTTCAATTTAACATGTATTCACTTACAAACTGTTCTAATAATAACACTAATTATTTTCCAAGTCACCATTTAAAGTTTTATTTACAGTTGACCTAATCCAATTGAAGTTGATGAAAGCTTCAACTTATTTTTTAACTCTTTCTGGTCCACGATGCCTGGAGGCAAGTGAAATATATATGACAAATAATAGATAAACCAATTTATTTTCTGTTAGTGTATGTTTATTTTTTAATTATTAATAATGTATATTGTGTGTATATATGACGGTGTATGAAAGTTGGCAATGAAAGCTAATACAATCATGTTAGTCGGCTGGATATAATAAAGAACAAGAAAGGAATAATAGCATTTGCATTTTAAATGTAATTGAAACTATTTCAGAAGAGTGGGATAAGCCCTTAAGAAAAATGGGAGATGTTTAAGGCTGTGATTTGGCCGACATTGTAACGTATAATTCTGTGGGAAATTTTTCAAGCAAATCAAGACAGGCAGTGTGCGTTGCATTCTGACACTTTTTCATTGTTATGCTAACTTCTACTGGCTTAGAATGTAACTGAAAAGGATGTGTGCCTGTGTTTTTTTTTTTTTTTTTTTTTTTGACGTGGAGTCTCGCTCTGTCGCCCAGGCTGGAGTGCAGTGGTGCGATCTCGGCTCACTGCAAGCTCCGCCTCCAGGGTTCACACCGTTCTCCTGCCTCAACCTCCGGAGTAGCTGGGACTACAGGCGCCCGCCACCGCGCCCCGCTAATTTTTTTGTATTTTTAGTACAGACGGGGTTTCACCGTGGTCTCGATCTCCTGACCTCGTGATTCGCCCGCCTCGGCCTCCCAAAGTGCTGGGATTACAGGCGTGAGCCACCGCGCCCGGCCCTGTGTGTGCGTTTTCATGTGTGTGATTGGGAACCTTGAGAGATGTATCTGAAGTAATGTAAAAATAAGAGTCTCATAATTCCTGGTTAATGCTGGCGTATTGTTGTCACCTGCCAAGTGACTGTTAGGCAATAAGACTAGAAAATATGGTACCGAATGAAAGGAGAAATATCTTATTTGCTGTAACAATCTAATTTATATTAAGGTAAGGATTTTGGTGGCTAAGGAAAGAACATTTAGCTGTTATTTGTGTAATTGTCACATATTATTGTGCAGATTTAATCTCATTGTTAACAGAATATAGAGTGTGAATTATTTGTTATTAAATGTTACTGGGCTTTGGTGTCAGTGTGGTATACCAGAAATTACCTCTGGTCTGTGGTTATAAAATCTAGGTCAGAAGCTCAGTTTCGCCACATTTTTGCTGTGCCCTAGATGCCATTTTCATTCTCTGAACTTTTATAGCTTCATGATTAAAATTGAGTTAATTACTATTGTGTTTCAGAGGCTTGTGAATGATTAAGTGAAAGACTGTGTAAACAGTAAAACACTATAAAAAGATAAAGCTTTATTATGGGAAATAATGGGAATTATATAAAAAGGTTGATAATTGTTATATGGTAAACAGAGAATTTCTGTTTGGAGATACATACATTAAGGAAAAATATATGCAACTTGGTATCCTAAATTGGAAAATAATATTCAAATAGATAATTGTCATAATTAATTGAAGCCACTCAAATACAGTTATTTATAAGATCTCAGAAGATTGCAGTTTAACTCAACATAATTCAACCATTCATATGAATTAATGATATCCATATGTGAATGGGATTATAAATAAAGAACAAATCTTTCTTACTTATAATGATAACTGAGTGGAAGATAAAGGACTGCCTTTAGATGATCCCAGCCTCATTGATGAACACAAAACACCAGAATAGAGAAAAAGACAATAATGAGTATAAGTTAAGTGGTCTTCCAGGCATCCAGAGTAGATAAAGAAAATGAAGTTCTAGAGAATACAATACTTTTTAAAGTCACAGTGACATATGTGTAATTAATAATTTATACACTTGAAAAAATTAGATGCAATGATATTGACTTAACATGAAAACCATCCTGAATGCAATGCACTCTTGATGACTCAAACTCACTTATATCTTACAACAGCTCATCTTAATCTCTTACGAATGAAGAAACTCTAGGAAACTAAAAAATAATATATAATGGATATTACTTTTTGTCAGTGATGCCAAGATGAATGTTAATAAGCTCTCTTCTCAACTTTAGCTCTTAGTTATCTGGTTATTTTATGCTCATGTGAACAGACACTAGAAACAAATATATTAATAACTATGTAACTAATGAGAATGTTGAAAGTACAGCATACTTTCATTCAAAAACAAACTTGCATTTTCATTTTATTAATGAATATAATGATGTTAATGGTTTATATAAGCAGGAAAAACTTATATGATTCACTACCCTACAGCTTCATGTTCTAATTTTGTGAGTATAAACCCTATGTTTTTGTATATCAAGATCTGGAATATGTTGTATACTGTATATGACCAATACTTTAAGAACAATCAAGTTTTTTTATTATTATTATTATACTTTAAGTTTTAGGGTACATGTGCACAATGTGCAGGTTAGTTACATATGTATACATGTGCCATGCTGGTGTGCGGCACCCATTAACTCGTCATTTAGCATTAGGTATATCTCCTAATTCTATCCCTCCCCCCTCCCCCTACCCCACAACAGTCCCTAGAGTGTGGTGTTCCCCTTCCTGTGTAACTATATAGCAATTTCATTTTACATGCAGTAATTTTAAATGCCCAAAAATAAAAGGAAAAGGAAAAATAAGTCACTACACAACTTATATATATTATGTATTTGTCTTTGAATTTTGTGTGCGTATGTGTGTGTGTATATATAGACAGCATGCGCACACATACATACACGTGTGCAGGAACACACACAATTTGAGGCGAAATGTTGAAGTAAAGTAAATGACTTTTAAATATTTTCTTTTTAGCTTTTAAGATGTCTATTAGATCCAACCTCTACAATTAAATTATATGAGCATACTGAGGGAGAATTGCACATTTGTAAAGTTTCTCTTTAGTAGAGATTTCAGAATTTTTTTTCTCAAATTTAGAGGAACGAACAATTCACATTAGTAAAACACACAGCATTACTTTCAATGAAACTATAATTTTTATGTTTATGAGATTCCATTATAATTACATTAAAAAGAAAACCACTTTTATAATATTTTTGCTTATGTAAGAGTCACTTCTATAGTAAAAGAGCCTTAAAAATGTTAATTCAATTGACTGCAGAATTGATCCTGAAAATCCAGTTCATTTAACCTTGGAAATGAGACATGAAGCATAAAACCTGGGGTCAGGATGTATGTCCAAACTGAATAGATTATTTTCGTTCAGCTCAAGTGCTATCTTTCAGGCAAATAGACTCCTACAATATTCAGTATTGGAGATGTTTAAAACAAATATAAGAAAGAGTACTGTTTCAGAACTAACCAGCGAAGAGATGTATACAAAGTGTACTCTGAATTGGAATAAGTGTAGGAAGACAAGCCGTGAGAATGTGAGACCTCAGTATATTGCTGTGTTTTATTGTGTGTTTTGCTGTATTTTTAAAAAATAAGAAAAAATTATCACAGAGTAAGATACATAGAAGAAAATAATTTCCGCAATTCTTGGTACCTCAAAAGACCTGACACACTACAATGAAGACTTCTGTTGTCATCATTCTCAGCTGTGATGGTGGCGCCATCCTGGTTTCCAGCTTATACCTCCTGACAACTCGGTACAGAAAATGAGTATCATTGTAATTAAAGTTTGATATTTTCTTCTAAGTGACTGATTTTTAATATAAAAGTATCACAATAAAGTTTTTCCACAGATATGTAATTTTAAGTTAGATAACATTCTAACATATACATGGTTTCAATTTTCTTATAAGTCTGTGAATCACTCAAGTTAGGCATTGTTAGGTTTTTTAAGGAAAAACTTTGATGCCCAGAATAACTGTAACTTATGCAAACACACACACACACACACACACTCACACACACACGAAGTAAATGGTAGAAATGAAAGAAGAAGAAGAAGAAAAAAACATTGGGACATTTTGCCCTTTATCTTTTTATTAAGACTGTCAATAAATGATGGTTTGGTTTAAGAGGATAAGAAGATAGCTGAAACTCTAATAATTGGACTTTCCAATCTTAATTATGCTTTAGTTCCCTTACCAGGATTAGGAAACTTCTTTGTGATTCTTTTTTAAAAATAATTTAATCAGGAAGTGACATTAAATTCTGTTTCAATGTAATGAGAAAATAGAAATATTTATATTGTCATTACGATGGCACTTCACCAGTATGTCCTAATCTATTCTCTATTACGTCTCTGAGGTGGGACATTGTTGTGAGAATGGACGAGAGCACAAAAACACGGCAGACCAGATTTTCTGAGGGTTACCCGCTATGCAGATTCATAAACTTGTTATTGAATAGTTGGCACACAAGGGTAGGAGAAAAATCCCAACAACCCTTCCACCTTTTCCAAAAAGAAAAAAAAGAAAGAAAAAGCTAAATCTTATGAAGCTAAACTGTCAACAAACAGTTCCACTGAAGTTGCCATAGGGACAGCTCCAACCCAGTGCTGGGCTCGTGGAAGGCAGCAAGGTACCTGCATCAAGCCAAGATCCATGAAAGTGCTAATGTCATTTGAGGCCAGTTTCACCCCTACCTCCCATAAATCATTTTAAACCAAATATGAATTAGTAGTCAAAAATGACCAAACACAGACGATAACCCACCATGAAGGAGATGGTTCATAGAAATCTCCAAGAACTTCAGATAATTCAGGTAATTATCAGAAACATGACAAGAAAAAGCTTTGTGTAAAATACAGAATACAACACAAGGAATAATGAAAAGATGATCTATGATGGTGTATACTTGCAAAATAACTAAAGAGTGTATTTAAGATTTAAATATATCTTTGAAGCTAGAAGTACTATGGAGATTGTATATACTATATTAGACACTGTGCAAGAAGGAACTTGTGAAGCTAAAAAATAGAATGCAATAAATTAGCTAGTCTGCCACATAGAGAAAAAAAGATAATCTGCAAGAACATAAGGGACAAGGATAAAATACGGAGTTTAACGTGCTTATAACCAGTGTGATCCTTGTTAATCAGAATTCTAGAATGTTCCATTGCCTTATGTGACACCTCCACTGCCCCCACTTTTTCTTTTTTTTTGACAAGGTCTCATTATGTTTCCCAGGCTGGCTTTTAACTCCTGGCCTCAAGTTATCCTCCTGCCTCTGCCTCCTTAAATACTGGAATTACAGGTGTGAGTCACCATGCCAGGTGTCTCCCATTTTTTAATGGTAGCTTAACTTCACCTGAAGCCTCCTATGCCACTATCTTTATAGGAAGCTTTACCGACTTTGTACGACTTGGTTTAATTTATTCAGCTTAATGGTCCATTTAACCAATATTGTTATAAATTTATGAAGCTTCAATTCTAGCAAAAATAAACTATGTGCACTCATCAAAATGTGTGGCACACCTATGAAAAGTGATCAGGATGCCCAAGCAATTTTAATTAAAATCAGATAATTAAATATGGCTCTGTGTTTTCATTTATCTTTTCTCT